TTGGTCTGCTTGCAGGCCCTAGAGAGCCTTCCTTCTTGGTTGATTTTCCTCTAGAGATCCAACTGTCTTCTCAGGCTCCCCTGCCTGCCTCCTCCTTGGGTCCTTTCTTGTGGCATTGCCCAGATTACTGGGCCCCCATTTTCCCTACACTTACTGCCACTCATAGTCTGATGGTTCCCACATCTGCATCCAACCTGGACTCTTCCCCTGAGCTTTCCCCTCTACAACCACCTTCCCCGGGCCAAGGGCACACAGGCACCTCGACAAAACAGTGTTCTATGTTTCTTCCTGCCCAAACCTGCCCCTCCCTCTCCCTTTTCCCATCTGTGGTACCACCATGGGCTCAGAGAATAAAAAAAATGAAGGCTTCTGTCATTGACTGGGGTGGAGATGGAGGGAAGAGTTAGCCCAGAATCACAGGTGCTGTAGAAAGGATACCTGAGTTGCCGGGAGAGGGGGTCCATGAGTTGGGGATGGAAGGAGAGCTTGGCCCTTCAAACAATTGAAGATCTGATCAAAAGATTCAGAACATCTGTGATTTTGTGGCTGGTGATGGGTGACACCTGGGCTAATGGGGTTGGGGGAGTTGGTGGCTCTACAATTTATGGCCTTGGGAGATCCTTGCTCTCTATAGCTGACTGGGAGGTTGGAAGCCTGGGCTCTAGCCCTTGCCTTGATCCTCCGGATCTCATTTTCCTCATCTGCCTAACAGGACAGAGGGGTTGGAAACTGATGAGATTAGCTCAAAGGATCCTGGCAGCTCAGGCTGCAAGATTTTTTTCAGACCTCAGTGTTTGGGAAAAAATTGGGTAGGTGGAGCTTAGGGACTGGCCTTAGGCCTGCACTGTTAATTCACCCCCTCCCACTACCCCATGGAGGCCTGGCTGGTGCTCACATACAATAATTAACTGCTGAGTGGCCTTCGCCCAATCCCAGGCTCCACTCCTGGGCTCCATTCCCACTCCCTGCCTGTCTCCTAGGCCACTAAACCACAGCTGTCCCCTGGAATAAGGCAAGGGGGAGTGTAGAGCAGAGCAGAAGCCTGAGCCAGACGGAGAGCCACCTCCTCTCCCAGGTATGTGACACTCCCCATCCCCCTTCAGAGGCGTGCTCTAAACAGTTAGGGTTTGTTCCCGCAGGAACTGAACCCAAAGGATCACCTGGTATTCCCTGAGAGTACAGATTTCTCCGGCGTGGCCCTCAAGGTTAGTGAGTGAGCAGGTCCACAGGGGCATGACTTGGTGCCACTGACCACAGCTCTTTCTTCAGGGACAGACATGGCTCAGCGGATGACAACACAGCTGCTGCTCCTTCTAGTGTGGGTGGCTGTAGTAGGGGAGGCTCAGACAAGGATTGCATGGGCCAGGACTGAGCTTCTCAATGTCTGCATGAACGCCAAGCACCACAAGGAAAAGCCAGGCCCCGAGGACAAGTTGCATGAGCAGGTGGGCCAGGGGGTGATCTGGGGTGGTGAGGGGTGGACTGAGTCCTCTGTCTTCCCCCATCCAGTGTCGACCCTGGAGGAAGAATGCCTGCTGTTCTACCAACACCAGCCAGGAAGCCCATAAGGATGTTTCCTACCTATATAGATTCAACTGGAACCACTGTGGAGAGATGGCACCTGCCTGCAAACGGCATTTCATCCAGGACACCTGCCTCTACGAGTGCTCCCCCAACTTGGGGCCCTGGATCCAGCAGGTATGCATGGCTTCCTGCAGGTACAAGACCTACTGAGCCCTTCTTTTGTATCAAAATCACCCAGGTGGATCAGAGCTGGCGCAAAGAGCGGGTACTGAACGTGCCCCTGTGCAAAGAGGACTGTGAGCAATGGTGGGAAGATTGTCGCACCTCCTACACCTGCAAGAGCAACTGGCACAAGGGCTGGAACTGGACTTCAGGTGAGGGCTGGGGTGGGCAGGAATGGAGGGATCAGTGGCTAAAGGTCTTCCCTCCTCTCTACAGGGTTTAACAAGTGCGCAGTGGGAGCTGCCTGCCAACCTTTCCATTTCTACTTCCCCACACCCACTGTTCTGTGCAATGAAATCTGGACTCACTCCTACAAGGTCAGCAACTACAGCCGAGGGAGTGGCCGCTGCATCCAGATGTGGTTCGACCCAGCCCAGGGCAACCCCAATGAGGAGGTGGCGAGGTTCTATGCTGCAGCCATGAGTGGGGCTGGGCCCTGGGCAGCCTGGCCTTTCCTGCTTAGCCTGGCCCTAATGCTGCTGTGGCTGCTCAGCTGACCTCCTTTTACCTTCTGATACCTGGAAATCCCTGCCCTGTTCAGCCCCACAGCTCCCAACTATTTGGTTCCTGCTCCATGGTCGGGCCTCTGACAGCCACTTTGAATAAACCAGACACCGCACATGTGTCTTGAGAATTATTTGGATATGAATG